GTATTAAACATTTTTAAAGTAAATTTATTAAATCTCAAAAGAAGCACACTTTGAATACTGAGGAAGAGACGTTGTAACCCATAAGCAGAGAGTAGGTAAGTAAAAGCAATTTCCACCACTCTCAGACTGGGCGTAGTGGCTCACGCCTGTAATCCCACCACTTTTGGGAGGCTGAGAGGGGAGGATCGCTTGAGGCCAGGAATTCAAGAGCAGCCTAAGGAAACTTAGCCAAACTCCATTTCTACAAAAGAAAAATTTTTAAAGCAATTTATTTCACCATTCTCAACGCTTTTCTCTTTTTTATTAACCAAATATTTCTGTAACTCTTTTTTTTTTTTTTTTTTTTTTTTTTGGTATTGAAAGACATGGGAGAAGGAAGAATTCCTGAATGCAACAGACTGGGAAGGACGCACCACAAAACGCTCCGCGGTCTCTGGACACCCTATCAGCTAGTCCCGTCCCTCCTGGTGTCCGGTCTCGACCATCCATCCCGTGTTTTGGGAGTGCCTTTCCTTACCAGATTCTTCTAAAGCCCTGATGCACCCACCCTTAAGTGGAAGGTAATGCTTCTGCTGGGGGCTGTGCGTTCTTCCACTCCGTCCCACCTTTGCCGTGGACTAAACAGGAGCCACTGAACGAGAGTACCCTGGCTCCCGGCCCTGCAGATTTTCACCAAAAACTCTAGGACTAAGTTAAAGTAGGGACTGAAATACCACACAGAGCTCGCTGTAAACCACCCGCTCAGCGCAGTAAGTCGGGATAGTCAGTAGATCTGAGCCCTTGAGGGAGGCGCCTCCCCCTCCTCCGCGCAGCCCCCGGGCGCCCGGCCCAGCTTCCCGCAGCCAGGGTGTATTGAGGTAGGCGCGCCCAGACCTGAGACGGGTTGGGACTGGGCTGCGTCACGCGCGGGCTCTAAGCGCCCGGGGCCCCGCCCAGTGGCCGGCACAGCCAATCGCAGCGCGGGAAGGCGGTGGGGGCGGGGAAGGCCGCCTGGAAACTTAAATCCCGAGGCGGGCGAACCTGCACCAGACCGCGGACGTCTGTAATCTCAGAGGCTTGTTTGCTGAGGGTGCCTGCGCAGCTGCGACGGCTGCTGGTGAGCGCCCCCGACCAGACCGAGGGACAGGGTAATCAGATACTCATTTCTTTTCTCTTTCTAGGTTTTGAAACATGAATCTTTCGCTCGTCCTGGCTGCCTTTTGCTTGGGAATAGCCTCCGCTGTTCCAAAATTTGACCAAAATTTGGATACAAAGTGGTACCAGTGGAAGGCAACACACAGAAGATTATATGGCGCGGTTGGTAACATCTGAAACTGTCCAGAGGGACTATAAAGTCCACCAGCTATATGTTTGCCTCTAGAATGAAGAAGGATGGAGGAGAGCAGTGTGGGAAAAGAATATGAAAATGATTGAACTGCACAATGGGGAATACAGCCAAGGGAAACATGGCTTCACAATGGCCATGAATGCTTTTGGTGACATGGTGAGTGTGGCAAGGATTGCTGAACTCTGTGCGCTTTTAACATTTTATTTACTTCTCCTTGAAGACCAATGAAGAATTCAGGCAGATGATGGGTTGCTTTCGAAACCAGAAATTCAGGAAGGGGAAAGTGTTCCGTGAGCCTCTGTTTCTTGATCTTCCCAAATCTGTGGATTGGAGAAAGAAAGGCTACGTGACGCCAGTGAAGAATCAGGTGAGACAGCGTCAGATTCAGACCCTGTCTCCAAATTTACAGCTTTTTTTTTCTCCCTTTTTAGAAACAGTGTGGTTCTTGTTGGGCTTTTAGTGCGACTGGTGCTCTTGAAGGACAGATGTTCCGGAAAACTGGGAAACTTGTCTCACTGAGCGAGCAGAATCTGGTGGACTGTTCGCGTCCTCAAGGCAATCAGGGCTGCAATGGTGGCTTCATGGCTAGGGCCTTCCAGTATGTCAAGGAGAACGGAGGCCTGGACTCTGAGGAATCCTATCCATATGTAGCAGTGGTAAATGGAGCTCCTTATCTTGTCATTCGTGCTGATCAAGTCTCTCCCCCTTTAACTTTAAAAGGATGAAATCTGTAAGTACAGACCTGAGAATTCTGTTGCTAATGACACTGGCTTCACAGTGGTCGCACCTGGAAAGGAGAAGGCCCTGATGAAAGCAGTCGCAACTGTGGGGCCCATCTCCGTTGCTATGGATGCAGGCCATTCGTCCTTCCAGTTCTACAAATCAGGTAAGTGTCATTTTATTATAGAAATTTAGGCATTCTCACCCCAGCATTAATTTTACTCTCCCAGGCATTTATTTTGAACCAGACTGCAGCAGCAAAAACCTGGATCATGGTGTTCTGGTGGTTGGCTACGGCTTTGAAGGAGCAAATTCGAATAACAGCAAGTATTGGCTCGTCAAAAACAGGTATAAAACTCAAAATTGAAAAGGGAATTTTTTGTATAAAATGGAAAACCTGCTCCTCTTTCAGCTGGGGTCCAGAATGGGGCTCGAATGGCTATGTAAAAATAGCCAAAGACAAGAACAACCACTGTGGAATCGCCACAGCAGCCAGCTACCCCAATGTGTGAGCTGATGGATGGTGAGGAGGAAGGACTTAAGGACAGCATGTCTGGGGAAATTTTATCTTGAAACTGACCAAACGCTTATTGTGTAAGATAAACCAGTTGAATCATTGAGGATCCAAGTTGAGATTTTAATTCTGTGACATTTTTACAAGGGTAAAATGTTACCACTACTTTAATTATTGTTATACACAGCTTTATGATATCAAAGACTCATTGCTTAATTCTAAGACTTTTGAATTTTCATTTTTTAAAAAGATGTACAAAACAGTTTGAAATAAATTTTAATTCGTATATAAAGGTGGGCCTTTTTTTAATGCATTGGCTTTTTGTGTAGTCAGGAAATATAATTAAGCTCTGAAATAATAACTTCATGTGCCAATGGTATGTTAGGAGAAAGATGCTAGCAGAAAGCTGGCTTCCTGGCTCTTGAGTAGTTATAAAAATACAGACTTTATATCAGCTGCCCAGTTACTGTGTGTTACCCAACTCCTGAATCTACCAAAATTTGATAAACAATTTGGAAGGACAAACCTACATTTTTTTTTTTTATGAGACGGAGTCTCTCTCACTCTGTCACCAAGGCTGGAGTGCAGTAGTGTGATCTCAGCTCACTGCAACCTCTGCCTCCCGGGTTTAAGCAATTCTCTGCCTCAGCCTCCCGAGTAGCTGGGATTACAGGCGCGTGCCACCACGCCTAGTGTATTTTTAGTAGAGAGAGGGTTTCACCATCTTGGCCAGGCTGGTCTTGAACTCTCGACCTCGTGATCCACCTGCCTCAGCCTCCCAAAGTGTTGGGATTACAGATGTGAGCCACTGCGCCCAGCCCCTAAATTGTTTTAGTAAAGAAGAAAGCAGTTGACTTTTTAGAAAAGGAAATGTCTTCTTCCTTTGACACATAACCTCAAGATGGTTAGGTTACGTGATAAAAAGTGAAGCTGCTTGTTACTGGAGCCTCTCTGAATTGCTGGTGACCACTTTGCAGTCTGAGGAAGACGCAGGTGCAAGTAAGTTACCAAGGGTATTTTGTTTTCATTCCAAGTCTCTGATGACATATTCCACCTAGCTCTTCTAGAAAAGCTTATTTGTTAACTAGTGTTAGCAAAAATAAATGGTGTGGTTAACAAATCTCAGGCATTTGACAGTAGCTGGAGAAATTTGTTCAAGGTCCACAAGAGATGAGGCTGGGCTACAAAAAGAGGCCTCTGGCCGAAGATGGATAAGAGATCACAAGTGAAAGGTCAGAAGTCACTAGGCCAGACTCTGGCTACCTAATCCCTGAATTAAAAATAAACTCAAAATGGGGGGAAAAAGGCTAAGCATATAGTTACACAGGTAGTAAATACAAATAAAACGATATTTTTGCATATTTAAAATACTGGAAGAAAGTACACCAAACTTGTGGGTGAATTATGGGTGGTTATTTAACTCGTTTAGTGAAAAGCATGTATTTTTATGAGCAGGAGAAAATAGTAAAGATATACCCACATTCTGCAGGCTAAAGGAGAGCCCTGTGTGTGTTTTAAAAGCCCATGTTTCCAGTCAAATAAAAAATTACCGGGGATGAGCTGGTGAAATTTAATCGAAAGGTGATCCATTGTGAATGCAATGGGAGGGAAGGGGCATGTGGGACTGTGTATCCCAAAAACCCTTTGATAGCCTATGTCCACAGCCATCTCTGGAAAATCCAGTCTACCATATTCAGTCTTGAGTTTTCTCTGAGAAAGGATTCCTTCGTCTTTGCAGCAGCAGGCTAAGTTGGTACTCTCCACAGATTCTTGGAACAACAACCCAGGCTCTAAGGAAACATCTAGGCACTAAATTGAATGAAAGAGTGATGGCTTTTTATTCAAATAAAAAAATTTCAAATCTGTCAAAACAGCACCCCTCGGAAAACTAAAATAGAGATATTTCAAGATTTTATAATTTTCAAAGACCTTTGAAATATTTTAAACTTGTGAAAAGTTACAAACCTGATGTGTTGTCTAAAAGCGTTTTTCAAACAAGCCAGTAGACTTGAAAAATCTAGTCTGAAGCACAGACTTAACCAATATTTGCTGGGGATATGCCCCCAAATCTGGCCATAAACAAAATCTCTGCAGTACTGTGACAGGTTCATGATGGCCATGACGCCATGCTGAAGGTTTACCGGAATGAGAGCAAGGAACACCTGGACCACCCAGGGCGGGAAAACGGCTTAAAGGCGTTCCTAAACTACAAACAATAGCATGAGCGATCTGTGCCTTAAGGACATGTTCCTGCTGCAGATAACTAGCCAGACCCCATGCCTTTGTTTCGTTTGGGAAGGAATACTTTTAGTTAATCTATAATCTATAGAAACAATGTTTATCACTGGCTTGCTGTCAATAAACATGGGTAAATCTCTGTTCGGGGCTCTCAGCTCTGAAAGCTGTGAGTCCCCTGATTTCCCACTCTGCATGCTATATTTCTGGGTGTGTGTCTTTAATTTCTCTAGCGCCTCTGGGTTAGGGTCTCCATGACCAAGCTGGTCTCGGCAAATATTTCCTATACTCGAACATCTAAATTGTTTGTTTTCTTACTTGAATTGCAAAGGAAGTAAGGAAGGGTGAGATAGAAATCACTGAGCATATTAAGAGGGAGGAGTTTGCTGATGTGGGAGTGTAGTTATGACACTTGGGCATCATACTAGAGGCTATGGACTTAGCAATAAGGAAACATCCACTCAGCCCTATGTGTGGTTCATGTGTATGTTTTGCCTATGAAAGTTGAAACTGTTTTCTAAATGTTATTTCCTTTTGTAACTGATAAAATTTCTAAAAAGCAAAGAAGAAACTTTTCTGTATTAAAAATAACAAACATTAGTAAATGTATATATACAGTCATGTGTTGCTTAATGATGGGGATACATTCTGAGAAATGTGTCTTGGGTGATTTCATCGTGACGTGAACATCATAGAGTACACTGACACAAACCTAGATGGTATAGCCTATTACACACCTAGGCTATATGGTACAGCCTGTTGCTCCTAAGCTACGCACCTGTGCAACACATCACTGTGCTGAGTACTGTACACAGTTGTAACACAGTGGTAAGTATTCGTGTATCTGAACAGAAAAGTACAGTAAAAATATAGGATCATAATTTTATGGGACCACTATCATATATGCAGTCACTGACCAAAACATCACACAGCACATGACTTGTGTGTATGGATATCTCAATTGTAAACAATTTCACAAATGTTCATTATCTCTTTTTAAGTAAGTTAATAAGTAAAACTATTACTAAGCTGCAACGTGTTCTTGTTCTGCAGTGTATTTATTCATT